GCCTACCGCTGGTTTACTTAATGTCTTGTTTAGACCACTATTGTTATGTCAGGTAAAACACAATTCCTAACTACTGTAGTTTAGACAGCCAATAAAACATGTCAGTTAAAGATTCTTTTCCTGTAAAATTTTTTTTCTCTCACTTTAGGACTGACTTTATTTTACACAAAGAAAATCACAATTATGGCTATAACCAGGTAAGCATTGAGGCTGCAGTTGGAAAGCAACGTGGAAGTTGAACATTGAGGAGGTGCTAAGGAGGCTGAGGAAGAGAGAGGTCAATGTAATCATGTTGCAACCACCTAGGAAGATGGCAGCAGCTGTGGAACAGAAGGTTGTAAGCAAGATCCCAGGGTAAAGATGGGCACTTAGGCCTTGGAGATGACAGTGACAAGGGCTCACAAGCGCTGTTTTGCTCACTAAAAGCCCCAAATGCAAACCTTCTGTTTCAACTAGATTACTCCCATGAATCAGGTGAAGCAAATTTCTATTGGGGCACACTACTGGACAGGTTCAGGGCACGTACAGCATTATCTCCACTTCCCTTCGTGCTGGAAATACAAAGGAGACCAAAACCCCCAGGAATACATTCACGTGCAACCTCCATAGTCCTTGAATTTAACAGAGTTGCTGCCTGTCACATTGAGAAAGAGGAGAATTCAGCAGGAATATGAGACTCTCATATTTCTAACAGGGCTGATTTTTCTCTACTGTGTCCTGCTTGTACCCCAGGATATCCACTTTACCACCCTCAACCACCCAAGAAGAAAAACTAGCTTTTACTTTAACAAACCGAAGCTAAGCACTCAACAAATATTTGTTGAATGAATGAATAAATCAGAGCATAGCTCAAGAGCAAAAACCTTTTCAATCAATAATTTAAAAGCAAAGCTACAAAACAATATCCTCTCGTGCTTTAGTGTTTAATGAACTCTCAACATTGGTTGTTTCTTGGCAGCTGCAGATTTCACAAGAATGAGATTAAATGGCTTTTTACATCCTGTATTTGGAAAGAGAATAGGAGGATTTACAGGAAGTTATGCTCAGTTCCAATCCAGTTAAACAGGTATATAATTCTCTTTTGTCTTTCTTCAGACAGAGGTACGCTTACACTAATCTTTTTGAAACAGTACTTAAATTGTAGCAGGACAAGCCGCAGACAAAACCCCTCAGCCAGCGAGTTTAAGAAAGAAGGGCTTTATTCGGCCGGGATCTTCGGCAAGACTCACGTCTCCAACAACCAAGCTCCCCAAGTGAGTAATTCCTGTCCCTTTTAAGGGCTTACTGGCATTAATTGTATGTTTTCATCTTCAGCAGCAATGGACTCTTGTGGCTGACTTCACTCACCATGCTCACACTGCCTCCTTGTCAGCAGTAGCTGTAAATAGTCGTTTTGTGGTCACTGGGAGCAAAGATGAAACAATTCACATTTATGACATGAAAAAGAAGATTGAGCATGGGGCTCTAGTGCATCACAGTGGTAAGAAAATTGTATCCCTTAAGATGAGAACATATTATTTTTGCCTATTTTGGTTTTTCCATAGGTACAATAACTTGCCTGAAATTCTATGGCAACAGGCATTTAATCAGTGGAGCGGAAGATGGACTCATCTGTATCTGGGATGCAAAGAAATGGGAATGCCTGAAGTCAATTAAAGCTCACAAGTGAGTCGGGCTCTTTCCCTTTGGCATTCTCGAAGTTGGGGACTAACTTTTGGTTTCATTATAGAGGACAGGTGACCTTCCTTTCTATTCACCCATCTGGCAAGTTGGCCCTGTCGGTTGGTACAGATAAAACTTTAAGGTAAGTCATTAATGCTCAAGAGCATTTATCTAATCACACCGTAAGTGAGCTTCCTGTTTTGCAGAACGTGGAATCTTGTAGAAGGAAGATCAGCATTCATAAAAAATATAAAACAAAGTGAGTATTTTTGTTTGAAATGCAGGTTGAGCAATAAATAAACTTCGTTTTTTTCCACTTACAGATGCTCACATAGTAGAATGGTCCCCAAGAGGAGAGCAGTATGTAGTTATCATACAGAATAAAATAGACATCTATCAGCTTGACACTGCATCCATTAGTGGCACCATCACAAATGAAAAGAGAATTTCCTCTGTTAAATTTCTTTCAGTAAGTAATCAGAAATCATTGACCAAAGTTTGTGGATGTTATTACTCTTTTTCCTCTCTCCTAGGAGTCTGTCCTTGCAGTGGCTGGAGATGAAGAAGTTATAAGGTTTTTTGACTGTGATTCACTAGTGTGCCTCTGCGAATTTAAAGCTCATGAAAACAGGTATTTTTACCAATCTTTGGTGTATATGTCTAGATCTTTTATGGTGTTAATATTTCTATCCTAGGGTAAAGGACATGTTCAGTTTTGAAATTCCAGAGCATCATGTTATTGTTTCAGCATCGAGTGATGGTTTCATCAAAATGTGGAAGCTTAAGCAGGATAAGGTCAGTGCTTCAACACAATCTAAATGTACTTTGCACATTATGAATGTTTGTTTCTTCTGTTTAGAAAGTTCCCCCATCTTTACTCTGTGAAATAAACACTAATGCCAGGCTGACGTGTCTTGGAGTGTGGCTAGACAAAGTGGCAGACATGAAAGAAAGCCTTCCTCCAGCTGCAGAGCCTTCTCCTGGTAATCGAATTTGATTGTTTTGAAATTTTGAATTTTTTTAAAAGCACTCTCTTTTGTGTTTTAGTAAGTAAAGAACAGTCCAAAATTGGCAAAAAGGAGCCTGGTGACACAGTGCACAAAGAAGAAAAGCGGTCAAAACCTAACACAAAGAAACGCGGTTTAACAGGTGACAGTAAGAAAGCAACAAAAGAAAGTGGCCTGATATCAACCAAGAAGAGGAAAATGGTAGAAATGTTGGAAAAGAAGAGGAAAAAGAAGAAAATAAAAACAATGCAGTGAATCACAGATGTCTCCTGAAAGAACTCTTTTAGATGAAATCATTCTACTCAAATGTACCTTAATTTTTTTTTTTTCCCTGAGTAAAAGCAAGAAATTTCTTCCTTTGGAAAAAATATATATATTAAAAAACCACTTTTAGATGGTTTTTTTTAAAAAAAAAAAAAAAACTGGTAAAATTACTTTTGGCAGACAGTGTTTTATGAATTATGTATCATGTTGATATATAATATGTTAATGTGTCATGTAATTTTTACTTTGTACAAAGCAAATAAAGATCTTTCTCAAAATATACTGTAAAATAATATAAAATATTGAACACATTCTTTATCAGATTTGGATGAAGGAGTCATTATTCAAAATTT